TCGAGCCAGCCTGGCCAACATGGTGAAACCCTGTCTCTACTAAAAATACAAAAATAATTAGCCGGGCGTGGTGGCAGATGCCTATGTTCCCAGCTACTCGGGAGGCTGAGGTAGGAGAATCGCTTGAACCCAGGAGACGGAGGTTGCAGTGAGCCGAGATTGCACCACTGCACACCAGCCTGGGCGACAAAGAGTAAGACTCCATCTCAAAAAAAAAAAAAAAAAATTCAAAACCCATCGAGTTGGGATGACGCTTAGTGCTGGGCTTCAGGAAGAGTAGGCAGGAGGGTAGTATGGGAGGTTTCTAGGAGCCACTCTTGGAAGCGGTGCTCCCCACAGATGCCCGATTGCACTGACTGGAACTCGGTCACATGACCACATAACTCGCTCACATGACCACACCTAGCTGCAAAGGTGCTGGGAAATGTGGTACCCTGTTGGGAGGCCACTTCTGGGCTTCAAACCTTCACTGTGAATGGAGCTCACAGGTTTTCTAAAAATGGACATTAAATGAACCAGAGTTGGCCCTAAGGATCTGGCTCACTGCAACCTCCACCTCCCAGGATGAAGCACCTGCCTCAGCCTCCCGAGTAGTAGCTGGGATTACAGGCACACGCCACCATACCGAGCTAATTTTTGTATTTTTAGTAGAGAAGGTGTTTCACCATGTTGGCCAGGCTGGTCTCGAACTCCTGACTTCACATGATCCGCCTGCCTCAGCCTCCCAAAGTGCTAGGATTACAGGCGTAAGCCACCACGCCTGGCCTCAATATTTCTTTTTCTGGGTATTTGAGTATGATATTATATATGATGGTTATTAGACAGCCAGATGCATAGGAGGATTAGCTAATCTGTTTTGAGGAATACTTATCTCCAATATAGTTATATAACGACAACATTCTTTTTTTGAATACTGGTCTCGGGTGCCTAATGACAGAAGGGTGACATCACTAAGGAAGCCTGGAAAGTCCCAGCCCTCCACGTGATCCCACGGATGAAAATAGCTCCGGGTGAGCTCTGGAACAGCTGAAAAAGCTGGAGCAACCAAGCAGGGCCTACAAGCCGAGGAGGGCTGTTTAAAGGCGCAGGGGCCATTTTACCTCCAGGTTGGCCCTGCTCAGGACCAGGAGGAAACACCTCCAGCCCGCGACCTCCTCCCACAGGGGGAAAAGGAAAGCAGGAGGACCACAGAAGCTTTGGCACCGAGGATCCCCGCAGTCTTCACCCGCGGAGATTCCGGCTGAAGGAGCTGTCCAGCGACTACACCGCTAAGCGCAGGGAGCCCAAGCCTCCGCACCGGATTCCGGAGCACAAGCTCCACCGCGCATGCGCACACGCCCCAGACCCAGGCTCAGGCAAGCCGTGGGGGCAGGGAGGGCTGTTTCATCACAGGACTAAGAAGAGCCATTTCTTTGGCAGGAGGACTGAGAATTTTCTGACCGCAGTGCACCATGGGAAGGTAAGTCCTCTTAGAGCTGACCACTATGGGGATTCTGGACTTCTTTGTGTTTTCTCCTGGGAAGCTCTGAAGTTTCCATAATTCCTGGGCTCCAGAAAGAAGAAAAGGCGGCCGTGGAGAGACGAAGACTTCATGTGCTGAAAGCTCTGAAGAAGCTAAGGATTGAGGCTGATGAGGTAAGTGAGGGGAGGAGGGTGGCCCCAGAGATAACCTCTGATCGATTTTCTCCCCAATGCCTAGGCCCCAGTTGTTGCTGTGCTGGGCTCAGGCGGAGGACTGCGGGCTCACATTGCCTGCCTTGGGGTCCTGAGTGAGATGAAAGAACAGGGCCTGTTGGATGCCGTCACGTACCTCGCAGGGGTCTCTGGATCCACTTGGTAAGCATCACTCATGTTTCAGATTGCTTTCTTGCCCAACTCACTCTCTTCCTCTGTCCTCCAGGGCAATATCTTCTCTCTACACCAATGATGGTGACATGGAAGCTCTCGAGGCTGACCTGAAACATCGATTTACCCGACAGGAGTGGGACTTGGCTAAGAGCCTACAGAAAACCATCCAAGCAGCGAGGTCTGAGAATTACTCTCTGACCGACTTCTGGGCCTACATGGTTATCTCTAAGCAAACCAGAGAAGTAAGTCATTCCCAGCTGGGGACCTGGGGTGGCCCTCACACTGTCTTGGCACCTTCTCCCAAAGCTGCCGGAGTCTCATTTGTCCAATATGAAGAAGCCCGTGGAAGAAGGGACACTACCCTACCCAATATTTGCAGCCATTGACAATGACCTGCAACCTTCCTGGCAGGAGGCAAGAGCACCAGGTAAGCAAACATTTAGAGGGAGGGAGAGGTAGGGGACTCACTTGCCGTTGTATTTCCTCTGCAGAGACCTGGTTCGAGTTCACCCCTCACCACGCTGGCTTCTCTGCACTGGGGGCCTTTGTTTCCATAACCCACTTCGGAAGCAAATTCAAGAAGGGAAGACTGGTCAGAACTCACCCTGAGAGAGACCTGACTTTCCTGAGAGGTCAGCGCTGGGGTCAGAGGGGATTAAAAGGGATGTTTGAATTTTATTGCTCTTTTCTTGGCAGGTTTATGGGGAAGTGCTCTTGGTAACACTGAAGTCATTAGGGAATACATTTTTGGTGAGTATTTGGGGAACAGAAAGGTCAAACCCTAAACATTCCTCCTGCTTCTACTCTTTTGCAGACCAGTTAAGGAATCTGACCCTGAAAGGTAAGCATCCTACTTCATCATGAATCCCTGATATGTTTGAATTTTATTGCTATTTTCTTGGCAGGTTTATGGAGAAGGGCTGTTGCTAATGCTAAAAGCATTGGACACCTTATTTTTGGTGAGTATTTGGGGAACAGAAAGGTCAAAGCCTAAACATTCCCCCTGCCTCTGCTCTTTTGCAGCCCGATTACTGAGGCTGCAAGAAAGTTCACAAGGGGAACATCCTCCCCCAGAAGGTAAGCATCCTACTTTGCCATGAATCCCTAATGTGTCTGAGACCACCTGGATTTCTTGACGTAGATGAAGGCGGTGAGCCTGAACACACCTGGCTGACTGAGATGCTCGAGAATTGGACCAGGACCTCCCTGGAAAAGCAGGAGCAGCCCCATGAGGACCCCGAAAGGAAAGGTACCATGTGTAGTGTGATAAGTGTCATCAACCTCACCTTGGCTGTCTCGGCTTCTTTCCCTAGGCTCACTCAGTAACTTGATGGATTTTGTGAAGAAAACAGGCATTTGCGCTTCAAAGTGGGAATGGGGGACCACTCACAACTTCCTGTACAAACACGGTGAGAAGACCCTCTTCCCACCGCCCTGGTCTCAGCTGATCCTCTTTCTTCCTGGGCACCACAGGTGGCATCCGGGACAAGATAATGAGCAGCCGGAAGCACCTCCACCTGGTGGATGCTGGTTTAGCCATCAACACTCCCTTCCCACTCGTGCTGCCCCCGACGCGGGAGGTTCACCTCATCCTCTCCTTCGACTTCAGTGCCGGAGATCCTTTCGAGGTAATCGAGAAGGGCTTTGGGGCCGGTCCTGGCTTGCAACCATTTCTTATTGCCTCCTTCTCAGACCATCCGGGCTACCACTGACTACTGCCGCCGCCACAAGATCCCCTTTCCCCAAGTAGAAGAGGCTGAGCTGGATTTGTGGTCCAAGGCCCCCGCCAGCTGCTACATCCTGAAAGGAGAAACTGGACCAGTGGTGATGCATTTTCCCCTGTTCAACATAGATGCCTGTGGAGGTAGGTGCAGGGGAGGAGCAGGTGAGAAGCCAGCCTTTTCTTTGTTGGTTTGGTTATGCTTCAGGTGATATTGAGGCATGGAGTGACACATACGACACATTCAAGCTTGCTGACACCTACACTCTAGATGTGGTGGTGCTACTCTTGGCATTAGCCAAGAAGAATGTCAGGGAAAACAAGAAGAAGATCCTTAGAGAGTTGATGAACGTGGCCGGGTAGGTGGGAGACCATAGTCGCTCTGATGCCTATGCTCGTTCAGTAAGTATCTGTTGGAGAACTTTCTCTGCAACAGTGGTAACTTCTAACTTTCCTTTCTCCCCAGGCTCTACTACCCGAAGGATAGTGCCCGAAGTTGCTGCTTGGCATAGATGAGCCTCAGCTTCCAGGGCACTGTGGGCCTGTTGGTCTACTAGGGCCCTGATGTCCACCTGGCCTTCCTGTTCTTCACTCCCTTCAGCCACACGCTTCATGGCCTTGAGTTCACCTTGGCTGTCCTAACAGGGCCAATCACCAGTGACCAGCTAGACTGTGATTTTGATAGCGTCATTCAGAAGAAGGCGTCCAAGGAGCTGAAGGTGGTGAAATTTGTCCTGCAGGTCCCTCGGGAGATCCTGGAGCTGGAGCATGAGTGTCTGACAATCAGAAGCATCATGTCCAATGTCCAGATGGCCAGAATGAATGTGATAGTTCAGACCAATGCCTTCCACTGCTCCTTTATGACTGCACTTCTAGCCAGTAGCTCTGCACAAGTTAGCTCTGTAGAAGTAAGAACTTGGGCTTAAATCATGGGCTATCTCTCCACAGCCAAGTGGAGCTCTGAGAATACAACAAGTGCTCAATAAATGCTTGCTGATTGACTGATGGATTAGCTGTGTGTGTGTGTCTTGGTCTGCCACC